CTCTGCCTCAGTTTCCCCACTTGGTACCGGGAGGTGGTAGGTTTGGGGTCGAAGGGCCCCTCCTCTTAGAGCTCCAGCGTGCCCTCCCCAGCCAAACACAGAAATCCCGCCCCGTTCAGCCCCAACCCCCGCGGACTCCTCCTTGCCTTCCCCTAAGTCGAGGGTCCCAGGCGGCCCGGTCCGAGCCGGCCGATAGCTTTTGGGAGTGGGGGTGGGAACGGGGGAGGGAGGTGAAGCCTGAGAGTGGGTGTCTGGATTGAGCCCCAGGTCTGGCAGCCTCGAGCCTCCGGGGTTGGGGCTGGGCAAGCTGGAGAGGCCCGGCCAGCAGCTGAATGGGTCGAGACTCGGAGACCCGGACCCGAAGAGACGCTGGGCAGGGAGGGAGCGGGATGTGTGGCTGCAGACCTGGGCGGGGGTCGGGGCTGGCCTAGGGCCGAGAGGAACGACAGGCCTGGGATGGGACTGAGGGCAGGGGACGAGGCGAGGGTGGGGCTGGACGTGGGGGAGGGCGGCAGCAGCCAAGCCGGGCTCGGGGCTGGCAGCCGAGCGGCCTCCCCAGGGACCCCGACCCGGCCCGAACGGGAGCCCAGTGGACTGACAGCGTCGCGGCCGGGGGCGCGCGGGGGTACCGGGCAGCCTCCTCAGGGGATTCGCCCATGATGAAAGAGGGCTCGCTTCTCGGCTCAGGGTCTCTATTCGCCAGCGGGGGCCGGATGATCAAGGGAAAAAAAATTTAAAAGCCCGTGCTTTCCAGAAGAGAATGAAGCGGCGGCGGCGTCCCGGGTTCCCTGCTCGGGTCTCGATGTTACAGCTGCCCCCGCCCCGTCTCCCCAGCACTCACATCCCGCCGCCGTAAGACTCCGGGCCTCGGCCTCTAGCGCAATGTCCCGGGGCGGGGGGCGGAAGGCTCCTCTCGGCCTCTCCACACTCCCGCGTCGGCGGCTGCGGAGGGGGTGGGGGCGGGAGAGGCCCGGGAGGGCGCGGGGGAGGGAAGAGGCGCCCGGCCGGGGAGAAGGGGAGCGGCAGACGCCGAGGCGAGGGATGCGCGCGGCGGGCGGTGGCTCCGAGCGGCGGCCGGGCGGGGGGCGCTGGAGGCCAGGCCGGCCAGCGGGGGGTATCCCGAGAGCTCCATGAAGTCCCCCCGGGGCCGCGGACGGGGCGCTGGCTTGGGGAGGCTGTCGGGGGGGCCCCGACATCCATGGCAAGGCGGGGGCCGCGGCGGCGCGCTCGGAGTAAGTCGGGGCTGGGGACCCGCGCCGAGGGGTGACGCAGCTCTGCACCCCCTACCACCACCAGGGCCGGCGGCGGCGGCTGCCCCGAGGGACGCGGCCCTAGGCGGTGGCGATGGGGACCGCCCGGATCGCACCCGGCCTGGCGCTCCTGCTCTGCTGCCCCGTGCTCAGCTCCGCGTACGCGCTGGTGAGTCCCCCGCCGCCAACACTCCGGGACAGTCCTGCCTGTGGTCTGACCTTCGGCTTGGCAGGTGGATGCAGATGACGTCATGACTAAAGAGGAACAGATCTTCCTGCTGCACCGTGCTCAGGCCCAGTGCGAAAAACGGCTCAAGGAGGTCCTGCAGAGGCCAGGTGGGGGTCAAAGGAAGAGGGTCTGGGGATGAGGCCAAAGAGTACCCTGGGTCTCCTGTTGTAGCACAGCTGACAGCCATCATTACCACCCTGGTTTCTCCAGCCAGCATAATGGAATCAGACAAGGGATGGACATCTGCGTCCACATCAGGGAAGCCCAGGAAAGATAAGGCATCTGGGAAGCTCTACCCTGAGTCTGAGGAGGACAAGGAGGCACCCACTGGCAGCAGGTACCGAGGTACGTCTCTGCTTCCATGCATCCAGCTGGCAGTATCCCCTACCCTGTCTGTCTCTGGGCACAGGGCGCCCCTGTCTGCCGGAATGGGACCACATCCTGTGCTGGCCGCTGGGGGCACCAGGTGAGGTGGTGGCTGTGCCCTGTCCGGACTACATTTATGACTTCAATCACAAAGGTGAGGCCTGCTGGAAGGGGTGGGGATTACAACCTGCCGGCCCTGACCTCCCATGGACCTGCAGGCCATGCCTACCGACGCTGTGACCGCAATGGCAGCTGGGAGCTGGTGCCTGGGCACAACAGGACGTGGGCCAACTACAGCGAGTGTGTCAAATTTCTCACCAATGAGACTCGTGAACGGGTGCGAGCCTTTCTCCTCCCCAACCTGACCAGGCTCTGACTGTGTCTCCCCCCGCCCCGCACAGGAGGTGTTTGACCGCCTGGGCATGATTTACACCGTGGGCTACTCCGTGTCCCTGGCGTCCCTCACCGTAGCTGTGCTCATCCTGGCCTACTTTAGGTGGGCGGGGCGGGGCGAGAGGCGGCGGGACACCCCACCCACGGTCATGTCGCGCGCCCCGCAGGCGGCTGCACTGCACGCGCAACTACATCCACATGCACCTGTTCCTGTCCTTCATGCTGCGCGCCGTGAGCATCTTCGTCAAGGACGCTGTGCTCTACTCTGGCGCCACGCTTGATGAGGCTGAGCGCCTCACCGAGGAGGAGCTGCGCGCCATCGCCCAGGCGCCCCCGCCGCCTGCCACCGCCGCTGCCGGCTACGTGAGTACCCCTCTGCCCGCCCGCTCCCGGTGTGCCCTCTGACTAACACCAGCTGGTCTCTTAGGCGGGCTGCAGGGTGGCTGTGACCTTCTTCCTTTACTTCCTGGCCACCAACTACTACTGGATTCTGGTGGAGGGGCTGTACCTGCACAGCCTCATCTTCATGGCCTTCTTCTCAGAGAAGAAGTACCTGTGGGGCTTCACAGTCTTCGGCTGGGGTACGCGGGCACAGCGGGTAGCGAGGTGCCGGGTCCTGCACACTGTCCCCCTCTGTGCCCACAGGTCTGCCCGCTGTCTTCGTGGCTGTGTGGGTCAGTGTCAGAGCTACCCTGGCCAACACCGGGTAGGTCCAGGTGGAGAAGGGGCCCAGGCAAGGGGATGGGAGCTAATGCCTCAACCTCCCCCAGGTGCTGGGACTTGAGCTCCGGGAACAAAAAGTGGATCATCCAGGTGCCCATCCTGGCCTCCATTGTGGTGAGCAGGGGTGGGCTGCTGGCCACAGGGGTAGCCTCCAGACGCAGCCCCCTCACTCCCACAGCTCAACTTCATCCTCTTCATCAATATCGTCCGGGTGCTCGCCACCAAGCTGCGGGAGACCAACGCCGGCCGGTGTGACACACGGCAGCAGTACCGGTGAGCCCACCATGCCTGCCATGCCCTGGCTCTTGGCCCTGACCTACCTGCCCCGCTGGCCCAGGAAGCTGCTCAAATCCACGCTGGTGCTCATGCCCCTCTTTGGCGTCCACTACATTGTCTTCATGGCCACACCATACACCGAGGTCTCAGGGACGCTCTGGCAAGTCCAGATGCACTATGAGATGCTCTTCAACTCCTTCCAGGTGCGCAGTGCTGGCCCGGGCCTGGCTGAGGGGCAGGCCTGATTCGAGACACCCCTCTTCACAGGGATTTTTTGTCGCAATCATATACTGTTTCTGCAATGGCGAGGTAAGCAGGAGACAGTGTTGGCATAGGGCAGGACACCTGACTGCCGCACCCTTACTGCCCCAAGGTACAAGCTGAGATCAAGAAATCTTGGAGCCGCTGGACACTGGCACTGGACTTCAAGCGAAAGGCACGCAGCGGGAGCAGCAGCTATAGCTACGGCCCCATGGTGTCCCACACAAGTGTGACCAATGTCGGCCCCCGTGTGGGACTCGGCCTGCCCCTCAGCCCCCGCCTACTGCCCACTGCCACCACCAACGGCCACCCTCAGCTGCCTGGCCATGCCAAGCCAGGGACCCCAGCCCTGGAGACCCTCGAGACCACACCACCTGCCATGGCTGCTCCCAAGGACGATGGGTTCCTCAACGGCTCCTGCTCAGGCCTGGACGAGGAGGCCTCTGGGCCTGAGCGGCCACCTGCCCTGCTACAGGAAGAGTGGGAGACAGTCATGTGACCAGGCGCTGGGGGCTGGACCTGCTGACATAGTGGATGGACAGATGGACCAAAAGATGGGTGGTTGAATGATTTCCCACTCAGGGCTGGGGCCAAGAGGAAAAACAGGGAAAAAAAGAAAAAAAAAAGAAAAAGGAAAAGGAAGCGGTGTGTGGCTTCCTGTGGCCCAAACTGGG